CTGCTGGAGGATAAATTTAATTGATGTAGAATTTAACATAATAGTATATGCAACTTTAAATAAACCATGCAAGCCTTTAGCTAATAGTTATTACAGACCATGTGATTTCATGAAAGTATTAAATATGGATCAGTTTTCATTTAATGGCAGCCAATCACAAAGCGCCACATCTTGATTATAGGACATTCTCCCAGAAAATTGGAAAATAAATCACTATCTAGTCTCTTTTGTATTACCATGGAAAGTAGCTGGAAAAGAAATAATCTATTCTCTGCTTTGTGTTACTTTAAAAAGTAGCTGTGGCAATAGCCTAACGCGTTTTGAAGTTTTGAAATGATCTCTATCCAGTGTCTAGGAAATTGCTGAAGGCCTGCGTTCTACCAATTCCTCCGCTTAGGCACATGGACTACAGGTTATTAAAGAAGGTGACTTGCGGTTTTTATCCCGTTTTTCTGCAAGGTTGGGCTACGTTCAGAAGAAATCAAAGCCTCGGAGTTAATCCCGACAAAGCCCATTTAGTTCCATGCGAGGACTATTTCCTCCACACTGAGAGTCTCAACGAGGCCGAGAATAGCATATGCCAGTTGGAGTGACACTTATTTCTCCCTCTCCCCTTTATAGAATGTGTAGTGGCCCTCACTACTGCCCCCTTTAGCTGTGCCTCAGAACCCACAGTTACATGCTCCACAATATGGAGGCGAATAAGCCTAAGTGGACTACAATTCCCATCATGCCTCACTGCAGGCGCCGCCGACGTGTCTTAGCGGTTAGTCATCCCTCTTACCGCTTTCCTCCACTTCCTGGACTGCGCGACCGGAGGCCTAGCGGGCGCGCGCCCGCACCATCGACTCGCCAACGAGAGAAGGTCCTGGGGCACGGACACCGACGGGTTGCGACTGTGACGTGAGGTGTTCTCGCGCGCGCTAGCGCGCGTCTCCGGGTGCCGCTGACGGGCGTGCGCGCTTGTGCGGAGCCGGAGGTGGGGGCCGAACCAGCCAAGGTTGCGGGGGCCGCAGAGCCGGACGAAGACGGAGGGCGGAGCCGGCTTCGGGACTGCGGAGACTACACACCGAGCGAGCGCCTGGGCCCGAAGGGAGCGATGCTGTGGTTCCAGGGCGCCATTCCGGCCGCCATCGCGACGGCCAAAAGGAGCGGCGCGGTCTTCGTGGTGTTCGTGGCAGGTGAAGGAGGCAGGGGTTCGAGAGGCGGCCGGCCTGGTATAAGAATTTTTGAAATGTTTTACAGGTGATGATGAACAGTCTACACAGATGGCTGCAAGTTGGGAAGATGATAAAGTTACAGAAGCATCTTCAAACAGTTTTGTTGCTATTAAAATCGATACCAAAAGGTTTGTTTATGTTTTAATATTTTATTAATTTTATCTAGTGATTTTGTTTGATTTTGTTTTACAGTGAAGCCTGCCTACAGTTTTCACAAATCTGTATCCTTTCAGTAAAGAATGGCTTATATATACATGAATTGTTAGACTTCATTAAACTGTACAGATCCTGTAGTGTGTGTTCCATCCAGTTTCTTTATTGGAGACAGTGGAATTCCCTTGGAAGTAATAGCAGGAAGTGTTTCTGCAGATGAACTTGTTACAAGAATTCACAAGGTCCGACAGGTAAGAAGGAACAGAACTGTTGTTTCCGTAAAATTAATTAAAATCCAATTTATTTTCTGCCTAGATGCATTTGCTAAAAAGTGAAACATCAGTAGCAAATGGCAGTCAGTCAGAAAGTTCAGTGTCTACTCCATCTGCGTCATTTGAACCTAACAACACTTGTGAAAACTCTCAGTCCAGAAATGCAGAGCTTTGTGAGATACCACCCACTTCTGATACAAAGTCAGATACTGCAACAGGTAACTTTTAATGTACCTTTTTGAGTGCAATAGTATTCTTATTTCTTTTTATTTAATAATTAAGGAGGAGAAAGTGCAGGCCATGCCACTTCCTCTCAGGAGCCTAGTGGATGCTCAGATCAGAGACCTGCAGAGGACCTCAACATCCGAGTGGAAAGGTTTGCTCTTCTTTTTGCAAATAGCATTTTGTAATTAGTGGTGGTTTTTTTTTTTTTAATACAGACTAACAAAAAAACTTGAAGAAAGGAGAGAAGAGAAAAGAAAAGAGGAAGAACAGGTAAAGTTCATGCAGTTAGCATTGTTTTGTCCTTTTGGATCATAAAACTTTTTCTTTAATTCAGAGAGAAATTAAGAAGGAAATTGAGAGGAGAAAAACTGGAAAAGAAATGTTGGATTATAAAAGAAAACAAGAAGAAGAATTAACAAAAAGAATGCTGGAGGAAAGAAACAGAGAGAAAGCAGAAGATAGGGCAGCTCGAGAACGTATAAAACAGCAGATTGCATTGGTAAGTCTTAAGTTTCCAGACATTCGTGAAACAAAGGTAATTGGTATTTAATGATGTTTTAAAGGACCGTGCAGAGAGAGCTGCTCGTTTTGCAAAGACAAAGGAAGAAGTAGAGGCTGCCAAAGCTGCTGCCTTGCTAGCAAAACAGGCAGAAATGGAAGTCAAGAGGGAATCTTATGCAAGAGAAAGAAGGTACTATATTTCATGCTGAAACATCTCTGTGCAAGATTGTGACTTTAATTTTCTTTTTTCATAGCACTGTTGCAAGAATTCAATTCCGTCTTCCTGATGGTTCTTCCTTTACAAATCAGTTCCCTTCTGATGCTCCTCTAGAAGAGGCAAGGCAGTTTGCTGCACAGGTAAATTTATGTCTTGAGTTGTAGTAAAAATACACTCTTTAAGTTTTTAAAACTTATTTTACAGACTGTTGGCAACACTTACGGTAATTTTTCGTTAGCAACCATGTTTCCCAGGAGGGAATTTACCAAAGAAGATTATAAAAAGAAGTTACTGGATTTGGAACTTGCCCCAAGCGCTTCGGTGGTACTGTTGCCAGTATGTATATACAGATGCATTTTTTTCTCTTCGTCTTTATCTAGGTTTGTTTATTAATTTCTAGGCAGGAAGACCAACTGCATCCATTGTACACTCTTCCAGCGGAGACATTTGGACCTTGTTGGGAACAGTGCTTTATCCATTCCTTGCCATCTGGAGATTAATTAGCAATTTCTTGTTTAGTAATCCGCCTCCCACACAGACTTCAGTGAGAGTAACATCGTCAGAACCCCCAAACCCTGCATCATCTAGCAAATCAGAAAAAAGGTATCTGTGTGTGTTTTCCCCATTTATAAAATATCTTCCCCTTGCTCCCTCTTTTTCGTATCAGGGAACCAGTGAGAAAAAGAGTGCTGGAAAAACGTGGAGACGACTTTAAAAAGGAGGGGAAAATTTATAGATTAAGGACTCAAGATGATGGTGAAGATGAAAACAACACTTGGAATGGAAATTCCACTCAACAGATGTAGTGTGACAAGTATAATATGTGCAATAATCATTGTTTCTCTTATGATTTAATTCAACTAAAATTCTACTGGAGAAGTGGGACTGCTTTATATTTTCCAACTGGTCTATAAAATGTCTCTTTATTCCTGCTTAGTGGGTGTGGGTTGAAGGTGTTTAACTCAGAAAAGTAAAGACAGGAAATAACTCTCTGCTAGGTCCTTGCTTATATGGCAACCACTGCTAGAACCCTAAAAGAACCAAAAATCTGCCACAGCCTGCCTCCATCAGCTTCTTATTTAGTATTTCATATGCCCATTAGCCCTATGCTTCAGATGACACGTTTTGTTTAGAGCTACTTTGCTCCAAGACTCTTAAGCCCAAAGTAACTGGTATGTCACTGAGTAACTTGACTCGGTGTCAGAGCATTTTAACTAGCCACTCAGATGAGAATTTATGTTTAACTTCTCTTTTTACTCATCAGCTGCAAGCAAAATCTTGTAGTTTTTAATCTTAAACACTGAATAAAAAAACTTTCCCCTAAATTGGAATGATCTTAGTTTTGCTTTGAGTTTTGTTATCTAGCATCTTTTTGTTGCACAGGGCTCTATTGAGGTCCTATGTCTCTGATTTTTTTTTTTCCCCAGTATTGCCCTGGAGCTGTCTCTGGAAAGTAGCTGGCGAGGTTACCTTAACTATCACTGAAGAAAGAAATTTTCTGACACACTGATGGCATGTGACTTGTCTCCTAAGTCAGTGAGGCATCACTTTGTTTGCATAAAGTATACGGTTTGTTAAGGCCTTTGTTCTTGTGAGATGCAAAACAGCTGCTAGTCTGCAACCTAGTTTTCCCTCTCACCTTTAACTGACGTTTTGTCCTCAATAATTACACAAGGACCTAGAGTACCTATAGGACAAAAAGTATAGAATAAAAATATGCCTTTAGTCATTTGGTTTTTCTTAAAAAGTTGAGATTCTTAATCTGACTTACATGTTACTTTATCCGTATGTCTTTGTTAGTGGAGACCGCTAAACTAATGATGTTTGAAAACAGTTCCTCTGTTTTAGATTGGAAGATAGCACTCTAGAGTGGACATACGGAAAGACTGTGACTTTATTTTGTAATGGGAGGAAGAAATTTTCTCAGAGCAAACTTTCTATTTTTTACCTGTGAAATAACAGTGACTTTTTAAAATGGTGACAGTGTTGGCAAGGAAACAGCAACACAGGCTGCGCTGTTGGTAGGAGTGAAAACCAGTATAATTCTTCTGAAAAACATTTATCAGAAACTTAAAATATTTCATACCGTTTGATCCAGTAGCTTCTTCTAAATCATAAATGCAGACAATGTTTAGGTAAAGACATACTCATTAAGTGTTATTTATTTTACTCAAGAACTGGAAACCAACTAAATGCCTTCTATAGAAGTAATTTTTGATGAGGAGAAATGGTACAATACTAATTAACAACTTGGTTTAACATGTTTACTGAGCATCTGTTAAGTGTTGGGGGAAAAAGCAGCAGGATCCAGAGCTATAGGTACAGTGTGATCTCAGCTTTGCAAACACATTTTCTACATAGATAGTACTAGGTATTAATAGATATGTAAAGAAAGAAATCACACCATTAATAATGGTAAGATTGGTTTATGTGATTTTAGTGGTATTTTTGGCACCCTTATATATGTTTTCCAAACTTTCAGCAGTGATATTATTTCCATAACTTAAAAAGTGAGTTTGAAAAAGAAAATCTCCAGCAAGCATCTCATTTAAATAAAGGTTTGTCATCTTTAAAAATACAGCAATATGTGACTTTTTAAAAAAGCTGTCAAATAGGTGTGACCCTACTAATAATTATTAGAAATACATTTAAAAACATCGAGTACCTCAAGTCAGTTTGCCTTGAAAAATATCAAATATAACTCTTAGAGAAATGTACATAAAAGAATGCTTCGTAATTTTGGAGTAGGAGGTTCCCTCCTCAATTTTGTATTTTTAAAAGTACATGGTAAAAAAAAAAATTCACAACAGTATATAAGGCTGTAAAATGAGAATTCTGCCCCCTCACCTCTTACCCCAGTACTATTCTCCAGAGGTAATCTATTAACAATTTCTTATGTAATTTTCAGAAAATTTGTATGCGTATATAAGCAAATATGTAATCTTTATTTTTTAAATAAATGGGATCATATTATATATTCTACCTTGCATCTTGCTTTTTTGCTTAC